TTTATCTTTAGAAAGACTATTAGGATTAACACTATAGCTGGCCCAGATCTCCAAAAAATAAGACAACAAAAGTCTGAACTGATGTTCTTGAGCAGTTGGCCTATGTCTCATAGATGTATTTTGCTCTTGACCTAAGCTTAAGCAGGAATGTAGTTTGGAGTTTGCCATTTAGAATGGAGAGGATAGGGTTCTGCTAGCTGAGAAGCATTTATCATAGTCAGGGCTGACCCCAGAGTTCTGTTTATTTCAAACTCTGTCTCTCAGTTCATTCAGAGCTAGGATGTACCTGCAAAGTTGGAGGCTCAATTCCAAGCCACCAGAGAAGGTTGGTGGCTCCTGTGTTCCAAAGTGACCCCTATGGCTATCTTGTTCCTGGCTTCATCTATCATTGGAAAACCAAAAGCAACTATGTCTTTAGCAAGGAGCTTTGAAGCACCTCTCACAGAATTGCTGACTCATCCTTGATTTAAAGAGCAATGAACAGGTCTGACCTTTTTAGAAACAAACCATGGCACTACCTCCAGGAGACAGGACAAATTTCCTTTGACAGTGGACTACAGTGCCAGCGTGTATGGGGTGGTGCCTTGCCCAAGGAGTAACCCTCTAGCCTAGTTTCTGATAAAACCACCAGGAGCAGGACTATTTATTCATTTGAGAAGGGGTCTGGCTGTATTGTCCAGGCTGGTGTTGAACTCCTGGCCTCAAGTGATCCTTGTGTCCTGGCATCTCAAAGAGCTGGGATTACAGATACGAGCCACCACGTTGTGCCAGACCCAGGTTTTGTAAGGTGGCTTTGATGATAGGTTCTCAGAAAGAAGCTCCTTTCTCAAGCAAATTTGTCCTCCAAACTCAGAGCCGATGGGCTACAGGCCTCCGTGTAGGACATGTGCACGTTCTGCATTTCTCAAGGCAAGGAGACGTGAGCAGCCATGTGCTCATCTGCTTTGCCAAGGTCATCCTTTGCGTTCCCCTGACATCACAGTGGCCCTGACATTTCATAAAAGCACACACACGTGCCTCTTCAGTTTGGCCTTTTCGGATGCTGTGTCTGCCAGGCCAACTCTGTCTCCCTACTTGTTGATGGTGGGCAGAAAGTCTCACTAATTCATAAATTCTTGGCCAGAGTGTGCCCATCAACAGGGGTTACACTTGCCACCTCCTTAAATCCCAGCTCAATGCATTCTCCATGCTCCTGGCTATTCAGGTAGGACCGCCGCACCTCTGTGTTTCGGTATGTTTTGATTAGGCCATTAAACCATTTGTAACAGGTGGGGTTTACCTGAAGGCATGTACCTGGAATAGTTGACCTCTGACAAATTCCAAATGTCTCTGAAGACATTGTCAAAAGGGACACCCTCAAGAAAATGGTTTCAGAAATGCCGACATTCATTTGCTTTTCTAGTCAAGCCTCAACTGTTTGCCGTAAGAATTAATTCTGATTCTTCCCTTTTCCTAAGTCTTTTTTTCTCCCTCTTTTCTTCACCAGGGAGAACTGGAGAAGTTAAATCAGTCCACGGATGATATCAACAGACGGGAGACTGAACTTGAGGTACAGAGAGCTGAGTTCCTGTTCTTGGTGAAAACTGTGTTTCCTCGGTTTCCCCTGGCTGCAGGATGCTCGTCAGAAGTTCCGCTCTGTTCTGGTTGAAGCAACGGTGAAACTGGATGAACTGGTGAAGAAAATTGGCAAAGCTGTGGAAGACTCCAAGCCCTACTGGGAGGCACGGAGGGTGGCGAGGCAGGTAAGATAGCCCCATAGATGTCTCCCCTACCTCTGAGGCCTCATGAGGATTCTTTCTCACACAGGCTCAGCTGGAAGCTCAGAAAGCCACGCAGGACTTCCAGAGGGCCACAGAGGTGCTCCGTGCCGCCAAGGAGACCATCTCCCTGGCCGAGCAGCGGCTGCTGGAGGATGACAAGCGGCAGTTCGACTCCGCCTGGCAGGAGATGCTGAATCACGCCACTCAGAGGGTATGAGTCATGGCCGGGTGTGCTGTGGGGGTTGGACTGGGCTGAACTCTGCTGTCATTTTAAGGTCATGGAGGCGGAGCAGACCAAGACCAGGAGCGAGCTGGTGCATAAGGAGACGGCAGCCAGGTACAATGCCGCCATGGGCCGCATGCGACAGCTGGAGAAGAAACTCAAGAGAGCCATCAACAAGTCCAAGTAAGTCTGGACAGGGCCTTCCCTGGGGCCGTACTCTGATGGCTTTCCTTCCTGTCTTCTGCAGGCCTTATTTTGAACTCAAGGCAAAGTACTATGTGCAGCTCGAGGTATGTGTAGCTTTGGGCTTCGTCACTGATGAGTCTTCACTTAGTCTCCTGTTCTCTTGATCAGCAACTGAAAAAGACTGTGGATGACCTGCAGGCCAAACTGACCCTGGCAAAAGGCGAGTACAAGATGGCCCTGAAGAACCTGGAGATGATCTCAGATGAGATCCACGAGCGGCGGCGCTCCAGTGCCATGGGGCCTCGGGGATGCGGTGTTGGTGCTGAGGGCAGCAGCACATCTGTGGAGGATCTGCCAGGGAGCAAACCTGAGCCTGATGCCATTTCTGGTAAGTCAGGGGCTCCACTGGGTATGTGGGGAACCCATGTGACTGGTGTTCTCTCTCAACTTAGTGGCCTCGGAGGCCTTTGAAGATGACAGCTGTAGCAACTTTGTGTCTGAAGATGACTCGGAAACCCAGTCCGTGTCCAGCTTTAGTTCAGGACCAACAAGCCCGTCTGAGATGCCTGACCAGTTCCCTGCGGTTGTGAGGCCTGGCAGCCTGGATCTGCCCAGCCCTGTGTCCCTGTCAGAGTTTGGGATGATGTTCCCAGTGTTGGGCCCTCGAAGTGAATGCAGCGGGGCCTCCTCCCCTGAATGTGAAGTAGAACGAGGTGAGTAGCAGCCTTCTCACCCCGTCCCAGATACTCACTTTTGATAATCCTTGTATTTCTATAGGAGACAGGGCAGAAGGGGCAGAGAATAAAACAAGTGACAAAGCCAACAACAACCGGGGCCTCAGCAGTAGCAGTGGCAGTGGTGGCAGCAGTAAGAGCCAAAGCAGCACCTCCCCTGAGGGCCAGGCCTTGGAGAACCGGATGAAGCAGCTCTCCCTACAGTGCTCAAAGGGAAGAGATGGAATTATTGCTGACATAAAAATGGTGCAGATTGGCTGATTCATCCTGGGCCCTGGCCGATGTGCATATCAACATTTATACATGGAACTGGAGAACATTGTGCCAATAATCATTTAATATATGCCAAATCTTACACGTCTACTCTAAACTGCTCTAATGAAGTTTCAGTGACCTTGAGGGCTAAAGATTGTTCTTCTGGGTAAGAGCTCTTGGGCTGGTTTTTCAGAGCAGAGTTCTTGTTGTGGGTAGACTGTGACTAGGTTCACAGCCTTTGTGGAACATTCCGTATAACGGCATTGTGGAAGCAATAACTAGTTCCTATGAAAGAACCAGAGCTGGGAAGATGGCTGGGAAGCCAGGCCAAAGTGGGGGCAACAGCTTGCTTCTCTTTCTCTTCTCACCCTCAGTTTGTATGGGAAAATGGAGATGTCCTCTCCACTTTATCCCACGATATCTAAATGAAAAAGAAAGAAAACCCACACACAAAGCAAAAACTCAAGTATTAAGAGCACATATTTTTGACCCAGTGGAGGCTTAAAAAAAAAAAAATCCAAGAACACAATTCATTTTCACCACCTCTGGTGTTCAGAGGGGGCTTTTAAAAAAGCGTGTATGCTGGGATACCCATTAAAACCATTTTCTAGAAGGCTACCATGAGCTGCACTTTTTGGGGTGGGAAAGGTGAATGCCAGTGGGGATGCGGGGGGATGAGGGTAGGAGGGACTTATAGAAGGGGATTTGTGGCTGTGGGGGAGAAGGTTCTACAGCATAAGCCTTATCCTGCCAGCCAAGGGGATTTATTCTAAGAGAAGTGCATGTGAAGAATGGTTGCCACTGTTATTAGATTGACAAGATGTTAATTTCTCTGTAGGTTGTAACTTTAAAAATAAATGAAATTATTTAAGGGTTATGCTGCACTAGTATTCCTTAGAGGAAACAGTTCTTTAAAGTTAGGAAAGGGAGTAGGCAGGCATGTGTTGGCAAAGGCTGTTAATAGTAGTTAAGTGTTAAGACTGCTTTTCTTTAACGTTTTCATGGTAATGCATATTTAGAGCACTGTATTTTTGTCTTGTTAAGAAAATTTAGCATTTCTAAAAGAAAAAAGCAACCCTCTTTCAAACTGTTAATTCTGTCACAGCCTGTATATTTTAGTCATTTGTAAATCTCTTCATACAATAGTGACTTCTTTTTTGACTGATACAGTATCTTAATTACAAGGTTATTTTGTACTTGTCTTAATACACTAAGTGTAATAAAAACGGCTTGAGAAAAGTTTCTCCTTTCTGTGACTTCAAATAAGAACTCCCAGTATTGCCTAAATCTTCTAGGCAACCCTTTTTCCATAAGGAAGAGCATGGAGTGCTGTGGTCACCAGTAATCATTTTCAATTAATTAAGGTCATGAACAGTAATAATTTAAGCCTTGTTTACCAAGGTTTGAATTCTACTTTTGCTGTTGCTAAAGCTGTGGGCAATGAGGAGACACAGTGGCAGATAAAGACGAGGTGGTGACGCTGGAGGAGTGGGCCTCGGCTGCACACTGCAGTCTCGAAGCTTAAGTGTTGCTGTCAGTCAGTTCTCATCCCCAGAGAATTATTTAATTAATTAACTGGGGGGGGTACACTGGGGCATTAGACTTTTAAAAGCTCCCCGAGGGAATTCAAATGTGCATTCAGAGTTGAGAATCAGATGGATTCTTTCTTTTGTGGAAATGTTTTATAATATTGGACTCTTAATCCGCATTTCATTATTAAAGCATGCTGTGGAGAAAAAGTTCTTGGTTGGCCAATCATGAGGTTTAAGTT